TTTTTGTATTTTTAGTAGAGACGGGGTTTCACCGTGTTAGCCAGGATGGTCTCGATCTTCTGACCTCGTGATCCAACCGCCTCGGCCTCCCAAAGTGCTGGGATTACAGGCGTGAGCCACCGCGCCCGGCCTTATTTATACTTTTTGTAGACACGGGGTGCTTGCTATGTTGCCCAGGCTGGTCTTGATCTCCTGGCCTCAAGTGATCCTCTGGTATCAGCTTCTCAGAGTGTTGGGATGACAGGCGTGAGCCACCGCGCCCTACCCAGTTTCCTCATTTGTAAAATACTTTCTAAGGTTGTCACCATGAGCAAATTAACAAAGAATGCACGTGTAGCTCGCAGCATACAGCAGGCGCTCAGTGAGTGGCAGGTTATTATTCCGTTTTGTTTTGTTTTGTGCGCCAGGTTATTATTCCCACTTAGTGTCAGCACCCCTGTGCTCGTACCCCCCTACAAAGGGAGGCTCCAGAAGAGAAGCATCCGTCTTGGTCCTTGCTGTTCAAGGGGGCTCGCCCTGGCTGACACATAGCAGGACCCCAATAAATGAGCCACAGCTGTTATATGCCCAACCATCCTTCGCAGGGGAGGAGGGGGTCTAGTGTCCCCATTTTACAGGAGAAAAACTGATGCCCAGGTGGAGAATGGCCCACACAAGCTCGCACAGAGCAGGTGGCAGGGGTAGGCGCTGTGCCCCTCAGGCCCACAGGTAAGAATGAGGCCACCAAGACACTCTCTCGCAGAGGTGACCTAAGAGGTTGGATGTGCCGGGCCTCTAGCCATGTGCAGCCTCTCTACCTGGTCCCCAGAAGGAACGGGGCCCAGACAGCTTCCTCCACACCGGAGGCTCACATTACAACGCACAGACGTCCTGGAGGGTCGCCTGTCACGTCACCTGTTCGCGGTCTCGGAATGCAGCCCTGCACCTTTAAATCCAGACTGCGTCAGGGAGTCCCGCCCCAGAGGGAGTGCGGCTGTCGGCTGGGGGGCGGGACCTGCCCTTCATTGGCTGAACCGCGCAGTATTTTGGCACCTGTGCGCTGGACTCGAGCGCTCCGATTGGAGTTAGGGCCTGCTTGTCTGCGTGCTGCGAAGTCCGCGGCTGCCCCCGGGGCCCTAGTCGTTGGGTTCCAGGGTCCTTCACGTTCCATTCCCAGGCTGGTCTGAGCTCCGGGGCCGTGGTCCCGCTGCCTCCTCCGGTCGTCGTGCGGAAGCTGCGACGCAGGTACAGCTGGAGCGCGGCGGGGCGGCCCCCAGGGTCACCGGGCTCGGGGCTTGGCGCGCGACGGAACGCAGATCGGGGGCGTGGCCCGCGATCACCGCTGGGGAAGGCGGGGAGGGGACCTTTGGGGGACCAAGGGCAGCGTTCGAATCCTAGCCCAGCCCCCTTCCCCTCTCGGTCTCTTGGTTTATCCTGCGAACGGGGCGTCACCCGCCCACCTAGGGCTGCTGCGCGGCCTGCTCCGCCCGGGCCCAGGGCAGGCAGGTTTGGCGGAGGAGGGAAGGCCAAACGGCCTCCAGGGCCCCGCTGCGCAAACTTGGGTTATTTTCAGCCACCCGTGCCCTTTCCTGCTTCTCGGAGCTGGAAGGCTGTGGACTGAGGCCTGCGCGACCCCGCCAGAGATGGGGCTGAGTCCCAATTTAGACAGGTTGGGAGTATTTAAAGCGCTTTACAGTTTGCAAAGTAGATTCCTGGTCTCTCTGGGGGCGGGTGGCAGTATTGATCCCCGAGTCACCGATGAGGAGATTGAAACCGGCCCTGGGGCCGTGGCGGGTCACCCGGTTGGCCTGGGATCGCCCCAGAGACCGTCTTATTTTTAGTCTGGGGCGAATGGGCGGGTGTACGGGGCTGAGTCACACAGCGCTTCAGGCTTCAGCTACTCCAGGCATCTGGTCACCTGGCAACTGGGCCCCTGGCACCCACACTCTGGCAGGGCAGGTAGAAGTCCTTGGTGCCCGGGCAGGCTGTGACCTCATGGTCATCTGCTCAGGCCTCCCCGGGAGAGTTCTGCTTGGTGTCTAACTGATGTCCTAAGGTCCCAGCCCTTCTCAGCTCCCAGGGCCTGAGGGCAGTGTCCCCCTCGCAGAACGTGAGGAATGTGGACTGGGCCCTAGGAGATCTTTGCCTCCACTTCCCAAGTGCTGGCCCCCACCCAGCCACACACTTCAAGGCTGCCCACATCTGCCCCTCACTGCTGCCTATGCCATCTTACAGGTGAGCAAACAGGCTGGGGCCCAGGCCTTCACGAGCTGCCCCTTCACCCCTGGCTCTCTTACAGGCAGACCATGGCAGAGTTCTCCCAGAAACGGGGGAAGCGGCGTAGCGACGAAGGGCTGGGCAGCATGGTGGACTTCCTCCTGGCCAATGCCCGCCTGGTGCTGGGCGTGGGCGGGGCTGCTGTGCTGGGCATTGCCACCCTGGCCGTGAAGCGGGTAAGGCCAAGTGGGCGGGTCATGCCTGAAGCATATACACTGATCTGTGTGACTGTGCTTGCAGTTCATTGACAGGGCCACTAGCCCGCGGGATGAGGATGACACCAAGGCAGACAGCTGGAAGGAACTGAGCCTGCTCAAGGCCACACCACACCTGCAGCCCCGGCCTCCACCTGCTGCCCTTAGCCAGCCAGTGTTGCCCTTGGCCCCCTCGTCGTCTGCCCCAGGTGAGTGGCACTCCTTCCCCTCTTTTGGTGTCTCCGACATGTTCCCCGCCCCTTCACTCTGCAGAAGGGCCTGCAGAAACTGATCCTGAGGTGACACCACAGCTCAGCTCCCCAGCACCGCTGTGTCTGACACTGCAGGAGAGGCTGCTGGCCTTCGAGCGGGACCGTGTGACCATCCCAGCAGCCCAGGTGGCTTTGGCCAAACAGCTGGCTGGCGACATCGCCCTGGAGCTGCAGGCCTACTTTCGGAGCAAGTTCCCGGAACTGCCCTTTGGGGCATTCGTGCCTGGGGGGCCGCTCTACGACGGGCTGCAGGCGGGGGCTGCGGACCATGTGCGTCTCCTGGTGCCACTGGTGCTGGAGCCGGGCCTGTGGAGCCTGGTGCCGGGCGTGGACACTGTGGCGAGGGACCCTCGCTGCTGGGCCGTGCGCAGGACGCAGCTTGAGTTCTGCCCCCGTGGGAGCAGCCCCTGGGACCGCTTCCTGGTCGGGGGCTACCTCTCCTCCCGCGTCCTGCTGGAGCTACTCCGCAAGGCGCTGGCTGCTTCTGTCAACTGGCCGGCCATTGGCAGCCTTCTCGGGTGCCTGATCCGGCCCAGCATGGCCTCGGAGGAGCTGCTGCTCGAGGTGCAGCACGAACGCCTGGAGCTCACTGTGGCTGTGCTTGTGGCAGTCCCTGGGGTCGATGCTGACGACCGCCTCCTCTTGGCCTGGCCCCTGGAGGGGCTGGCGGGGAACCTCTGGCTGCAGGACCTGTATCCAGTGGAGGCTGCTAGGCTGCGAGCCCTGGACGACCATGACGCTGGGACTCGCCGGCGGCTGCTGCTGCTGCTGTGTGCTGTCTGCCGTGGTTGCTCGGCTCTGGGGCAGCTAGGCCGGGGTCACCTGACCCAGGTGGTCCTGCGTCTGGGGGAGGACAACGTGGATTGGACGGAGGAGGCCTTGGGTGAGCGCTTCCTGCAAGCCCTGGAGCTGCTCATCGGCAGCCTGGAGCAGGCCAGCCTGCCCTGCCACTTCAACCCCAGCGTGAACCTCTTCAGCAGCTTGCGTGAGGAGGAGATTGACGACATTGGCTATGCGCTATACAGTGGCCTACAGGAGCCCGAGGGGCTGCTCTAGGTGGGTGGAAACGGGTGGTTGCCATGTTTTCTAATGCTGGGGAGCTGCACCCACCTCCCTTCCAGGGATTTGAATAGTGGTTTTTCTCTAGCTTTTTGCCAGAACAAAGGAGGGTACATTACTTAAACCCAGGGCATCAGGATGTGCTTGGGCTATGGTGGCCATAAACCCTGAGCCCAGAGAGCTTGGGTCACTGTCACCTGAGTGCAGCTGGGCTGCCTCAGGCAGCTTGGAGTGCCAGCCATTCCTGCAAGCACCGTTTCAGCTCTTGGGGCCAACCCCAGGACCTTTGGCTCTGTCCATCACCAGCAACCAATCCACCAACAGAATGTGGTTTCTGCCATCCTGGGCAGAAGCTGAAGGCCAGCTTCACATTTCTGCTGAGAGAAGGTGACTTAACGCCTTTTCCGGCCCTAGCTCCAGGCGTTTTGAGGCGTCTGGTGCCTGATGGTAGGTATGGTGTGTTTGTTCTGTCCCCCAGGGGCTGGAGTCACCTGGTGCCCCTGAAGGACAGATTTTTGGCTGTTAAAGGATGGCATTTTCCTGCTGTCTTCTGTGCGTTTAGTTTTCTTGCTGAGCGGGAGCTCAGTATGACTTGCCACCCACCTGATACCTCAGGGCAAGGCCCTTTTTCCCTCCAGCCAGGTGAGTGTTTTCTTCAGGCAGCTGAGGGTCCTGGGGGAGCTGAGGCTCTGTGCTGCACCCCCAGCCCACAGCTGGGGCATCTCACTGGAGCTGTTCCAGGCCCCACTGGAGAGCAGAGGACCTGATCCCCCACTAGAGAGGTCCGGTGTGCACAGCCGGCCTCCCAGTGTGCCAAAATGAACTGCTCTCAGCTGATGGCTGTATTCTGACTTTGAAGCCTGTTAAGAGGTAGCAAGGGGGCTAGAGGAGGGAGATTCCACCTCCCCTCCCAAGTGACCCTCCTCCTGCCTCTGGTATCCTTCCTTTTGAAACGAAGCTCAGCTTCGAAGATGTGAACAAGAATAAAAGGAAAAAATTCTAATGTATATATAACTCAGGCTGGATAAGGGAGTCTTGGTGCTTTCATACGCAGCTGTTGAGGGTTTTCTGTAAGTCCTGTGGCTTGTCCTGGCACTTTGGCAAGAGTGCTTGAGGTCAATTGGAGGTGGTAGAGTTTACTTTAAAAAGTAGCATCTTGGCCGGGTGTGGTGGCTCGCATCTGTAATCCCAGCACATCGGGAGGCCGAGGCGGGCGGATCACGAGGTCAAGAGATCGAGACCATCCTGACCAACATGATGAAACCCCAACTCTACTAAAAAGACAAAAATTAGCTGGGCGTGGTGGCACGCACCTATAGTCCCAGCTACTCGGGAGGCCGAGGCAGGAGAATTGCTTGAACCCGGGAGGTAGAGGTTGCAATGAGCTGAAATTGCACCACTGCACTCCAGACTGGCGACAGAGCAAGACTCTGTCTCAAAAAAATAAATAAATAAGCATCTTGGCCCCGCGCTGTGGCTCACGCCTATAATCCCAGCACTTTGGGAAGCCGAGGCCGGTAGATCACCTGAGGTTGGGAATTCAAGACCAGGCTGACCAACGTGGAGAAACTCCATCTCTGGTAAAAATTCAAAAAAATTAGCTGGGCATGGTGGCACATGCCTGTAATCCCAGCTACTTGGGAGGCTGAGGCAGGAGAATTGCTTGAACCCGGGAGGCGGAGGTTGTGGTGAGCTGAGATCGTGCCAGTGCACTCCAGCCTAGGCAACAAGAGTGAAACTCTGTCTCAAAATAAAATAAAATAAAATAATAATAGTAATAATAAATTAGCATCTCAGTCTGTTTGGGCTGTGATAAC